CTCTGAGAACGTGTGTGGGGGGATTCCAGGTGGAAGGTCGTGTCTGGGAGGATGGGTGGGGGGTTGAGCAGTCATTGCCCCTCTCCAGATCTGCGTCCACATCTGTAAAATGGGCCTAGAATTCCCAGCCGCTGGGGGCGAGTGAGGCCATAAATTAGTTGAGATGGACCCAGGCTCCTAAGCCCCCTAGGTCATGACCCCAAACCTTGGAACCCCCGACGGAGACGGTGGGGGTGGCCGAGGCCCAATCGAATCTATCCCGCCCAGATGTGGGAAGAACCGCAGGGCAAACCCCCGGCTTCCCTCCTGGCCGCTCCTCTCTTTGAGGCCACCTCTCTGAGCCCTGATTTGCTGGCGGGTGAACTGGGGATCATCGTGTCCACTGTGGCTGGTGGTCGTGAAACGAAGTGGAAACATGAGTGTTGAGGCCGAGATGGGCGCAGTGCGCGCTCCTAAACAGCTGTCCCCATCCGTCCGCCCCTCCCTCCCTTGCGCGGGTCAGCTGGAGCGGGGGCGCGCCAGGCACGACCCTGGCCGGGCAGAAGGCGGTGGAGCCCTTAGGGGTCGCGGCTCCTACCCCCGGCCCTCCCATGTGCAGATGGGGTAGCAGCCTGGAGGTTTTTCCCAAGGTCACGTAAGGTCAAAGAAAAGGGGAGCTGGACGCGACGAGGAAAGTCACGCACGGCGGAGGGCGGGCCACCTACGCGCGCGCCCGAGTTCGCAGAGCAGCGGCGCCCTCCCGGGCTAGGGCAGCTCGGAGCTCGGAGCCTTTCTTCGCCCGCAGCTCGGGTTCCGGGAGCCCCGCCCCCGCCCATCAACGCCCCGCCCCTTTCGCCACGGCCCCGCCCCTCCTCTCCGTTCTCCCCGCCGGCGCTCCCTCAAGTTTCTCCGAAGTTTTCCGCGGGTCCAGCGGTGCGCCCCGCCCGCCGGCCAGTGACGTAACAATGGTGCAGCGCGGCGGCCAATGGGTGGTGGCGGGGGCCGGCGGCGCGGGCCAATGGCGGCGGCGGACGGTCCCGCTGTCCTGCCTGGCCGGGGCCGCACTGCGCCGCCCGCCGCCCGCCGCCCGCCGCCCGCCGCCGGCGACGGCACCGCCGCCCTGCGATCCGGCCGCGGCGGCTCAGAGCGCGGCTGCGGCGGGCGCGGGCGGCGGTGGCTCCCTCCCGTGCGTCCGTCGTGGGACCTTTGCCCGCTCGCCCGCGGGGGACAGCGCGCGCTCCGGTCCGCGGCAGGGGCGGGGACGCCCGGCCTGTGGCCCCCGCGCCCCCCATGGTGAGTCCCCGTCCCCCGCGCCGCGCCCGCGGATGAGCCCAAACTGAGACGCAGGGGACCTGAGTTCTAGGCCTGGCTCTGCCGTGGCTTGCTGACCTTGGAGAATTGGAGAAGCTTGTGCCCTGCTGGAAAGTGGGATGGCAGTACCCGCTTCATCTAGTAGTCGGGGAGATCAAGAGAGGTATGGGACCTGAAGAGGATGGCAGACTGTGCAGTGCGGTGCACACCGGTCTCCAGGTTGTTTTCACCCTCCTATCTCCTCCCAGGAGCTAACGTGTAAGCAAACATGTTTGGATAGAGGGCTGGTGCAGCCGTCGTCCACCCCTCCCCTTTCTTACAGATAAAGCTGAGGCTCGGCCAGGGACTGTGATATACCCACATCCCCGGAACTAGGTGATCGCGGTGCAGGAACCAGGTAGGTCTGAGTCTGGATCATGCCTCTGAACACGCCTCACCGTGGCCTCTTCCTTTCCCCGCAGGTGTGCCTTCGCGGGATCCATGCCTTGAGGCCCAGGAACGCCCCGCCGCCAGCATGCCGTGGGACGCGCGGCGGCCTGGGGGTGGCGCGGACGGCGGGCCCGAGGCCTCGGGCGCGGCGCGCTCGCGAGCGCAGAAGCAGTGCCGCAAGTCGTCGTTCGCCTTCTACCAGGCGGTGCGCGACCTGCTACCCGTGTGGCTGCTGGAGGATATGCGCGCCAGCGAGGCCTTCCACTGGGACGAGCGCGGGCGCGCCGCCGCCTACTCGCCCTCTGAGGCGCTGCTCTACGCGCTCGTGCACGACCACCAAGCGTACGCGCATTACCTGCTGGCCACGTTCCCGCGGCGCGCGCTCGCACCGCCCAGTGCCGGCTTCCGCTGCTGCGCGGCTCCCGGGCCGCACGTGGCGCTGGCAGTGCGCTACAACCGCGTGGGCATTCTGCGCCGCATCCTGCGCACCTTGCGCGACTTCCCGGCCGAGGAGCGGGCGCGCGTGCTGGACCGGCGTGGCTGCAGCCGCGTGGAGGGCGGTGGCACGTCGCTGCACGTGGCCTGTGAGCTGGCGCGCCCCGAGTGCCTCTTCCTGCTGCTGGGCCACGGCGCCTCGCCCGGTCTGCGGGACGGCGGCGGCCTCACGCCTCTCGAGCTGCTGCTGCGCCAGCTGGGCCGCGACGCCGGGGCCACTCCCTCCGCCGCCGGAGCCCCCGCCTCAGCTCCCGGGGAGCCGCGCCAGCGCCGCCTGCTGCTGCTGGACCTCCTGGCGCTGTACACCCCCGTGGGTGCCGCCGGCTCGGCCCGCCAGGAGCTGCTGGGCGACCGGCCGCGCTGGCAGCGGCTGCTGGGTGAGGACAAGTTCCAGTGGCTGGCGGGCCTGGCGCCGCCCTCGCTCTTCGCGCGCGCCATGCAGGTGCTGGTCACCGCCATCTCTCCAGGCCGCTTCCCCGAGGCCCTGGACGAGCTGCCGCTGCCCCCATTCCTGCAGCCGTTGGACCTCACTGGCAAAGGCTAGGCCCGGAGCACCCTAGGCGCTGGATTTTGGGACAAAACTATTTTTCAGAGCGTTGTACCGGCACTTTATATATATTGATCTCTGTACGGCACAATCTCTGCCTCATCTGTCGCATGCACTGGGGGCTGGGCTTGGATGGTCAGGTGAGTTCCAAGTGGCAGGTTTTCTGGGTGCAGCTGGGCTCGGGCCTTCAGCTCGCTGTCCAGCCCCTGAAGGGAGTGAGGACTAACCTCCCACCTTGATCTAGAGCCTCGGACAGGTGTGCGTCCCAGATGGGTGACAGCTGAGTGCCGCAGGAGCTCGGTAGGTGCAGGGGTGGGGACTGGCATGTCCAAGCAGCAGGACAGCGTATAAAAAGGCCTGGAAGCCAAGAGAACGAGCTCTGCAGCGTAGGGTTCTCACGGGAGGTCCTGTGCGGTCAGCCTTTTGCACCCTGTGGACTCCGGGCCAGGGAGGGCACACAGGGCTGGCAGGCCCGCGGTGGCTGGTGTTGAGGCATGAACAAATTGTACCGGGTATCCCCCACCCCACTCTGACCACCAGTTCCTCCTTGGATATCACTCCCCCTGACAGGCAGCCCACCCAGGCCTGGATTTGTCCCTGTCTCCCCCTTTTGCTTTTCCCCCATGACTAATGGGCACCAGGTCTTGCTGCTCCTGCTTCTCACCTCTGCAGTGGCAGCAGGCCCCTGGCCCCAGGTGCATGCCGGTCAGTGGGGTTGGATGTGCCTTCCTCCAGGCCTGCCCTCTGTCCAAGCCCGGAGTGGGCTTGGTGGGCTCCCTGGTGGCCCCCAGTGGGTGCCAGGTGGTGCCCGGGGTTATTGAGGGGTGGTTGTATCACTGTAGGGACAGGCTTCTTGCCCCAGCCTGGAGAGCTGTTTTCTTCAGGAAGGTTCTGGAGATGGAGACTTGTTTGCGAATTCACCACAACTCCAGGCTGGGAGGCTGGGTCTCCGCTCTCAGAGCCGAGACACCAGGGAGGATAGCCAGGCTGCCCTGCCTGGGAATTCTGCTGGGCCGTCAAATTCAACCCGCACCAACGTGGGCAGGAGGGCCACAGTGTCCTGCCAGGAGCAGAGGGCTGAAGGTCTGCAGGAGGAAGAACCACTATCCTGGTGGGGGGCACCTGCTGCCCACCCTGCCCCCAGCGTGCCTGGGGGGAGCACACCTGGGCATGGAGGAGTCCAGGGTGCTGGGCCACACAAGAGAGGTGGGGGAGAGGCCTGGACAGTAGGAAGATCTTGCCCAGGGTCCTGGATCCGCCACTCTGGGGGTGACCTTGGACAAACCTCTGCCTTGGCCCTCAGTCTCCCCATCAAGGTTTTTCCATTCAGGAGGTTTTGGGCCATCTTCAGCCACCCTACCAGCCCTGAAAAGGATGTGACTCCTGTTTCTGGGAAGTGTGTGGTGTGTTAGGTGGGCCTACAGCCCTGGTTGTGGGGAGGGAAGGATGGAGAGACAGCACAGTGACAGAGCCCAGACTGCAGGCTGGAGTGAGGGTTCCACTTCCCCGCTGCTGTGTGTCCTGGACCAGTGCCTCTGAACCTTGGCACTTGGGGCAGTGGATATTAACATCTTTCCAAGCCCAATTCTTGGGGCATCAGGGCCTCCGGTCCTCTGGGAGGTGGCAGGTCCTCAGATTGGAGATGCCATGGGGGGGGGAGGTGCCTCTCCTTTGGAGGGTATGGAAGTGGAGACAGGAGTGGCCTGGCGCAGCTGCCGTGGTTCTTAGGGGCTGGGCCCGGGGAGCCCATGGGGCTTGTGCCTAGAAAGCCTGGGCTCCTCACTGGGGTCTAGATGTGCAGACTTCATGTCTCCCCAGCTCCAGCTCTGTTCTCTATAGGTCAGCCTCCACAATGCCAGAGGCCCAGGGCTAGCCCCCTCCACGTCCCTCCTAGATCTACAGCTGCCCCTTTGATGACAGCGCCATTGAGTCCCCTGGGCTGGGGGGGTCATGCAGGGGTGAGGCAGCTGCCTGCCGCCGGTACTCATTGCCTGGCCAGGCAGGACACAGGCTGGCGGGCACTGAGAGTGGGCCCCACGAAATCCATTGTCAGGTTACCAGGATGAAGAACCCAGGCTGGTCGTGGAGTGCAGGGCGGGGCCTGCCGGAAGAATTATGGGCACTGCAGCAGGAGGGCAGCCTGGGCCATTAGCTCCTGATGTCATCGATTTGGGTGAGGGGACAGGGAAGTCAGAGGAAGCTGGCCAGTGGCTCTCACGAAGACTTACAGCAGCGGAGTGGTGCCTGATTCCTAGTACAGCTGCTCCCACTGAGTCTCCAGGGATCTGTGGTTCAGGACCCCCTGCAACCCCCTCCCAGACCCCTGTACTGGTGGGAGGAGAGGACCTAGAGGAAAGGTGCTGGGCAGATAAGCAGCCGAGGGAGGCCCTGGGTTTAGCTTATCAGTCTTCTGGGCCCTCCTGCCCCAGGAAGGGCAGCGAGGACCATGGTGTTGCCCCTGTCATCGTTATCGTCCTGGCCATGAGCTTGCAGGACTGGGAGGGCCGGAGTCAGCCAGGCAGACGGCAGCACAGCATTTGCCTGTTGGCAGGTGGCCTTGGTGGCTTCCCAAAGGCAATCGCTCCACGCAGAACAAAACTCACTTTTTTGGGGGGTGAAGCACCTTGGTTCATTTGTTTAGTTCGTTAATTCCAGCAGTCTGTTTCTAAGGGAAACATGGCTGCAGCCGGTCCTGCCCCTCCACCCACCCACCAGGTGCCCAGTGTTCCCAAGGGCCCCGAATCCCAACCTTATTCAGGCGTCAGCATCTCTGCACCCCAAATGCCTGTTAGGGAGGATAGTGAAGGCTGAGCCCTCCTGGGCTCATCAAAAGCCAGCAGTGAGAGAACACCCCCATCTCTCTGAGGTGACCTTGTAGGGCAGTCCGTGCTGTCTGGCTGGCCTGGGTGAGGTGGGCAGGGACCAAGGCCTGGCGCCTGGGCCTCGCTGGCCTTGCTCTGCGTGCTGACTTCATCCTGATAGTACCTTGATTTTCCTACTGTGACTTCCCCTTCTGTCGACTTCCTCACCAACTTTAAAATTCCGTATTGAGAGCAGTTTCCTAAGTTACCTCAAATCCTATTCAGAAGAAGGTTCTTCCTGGAAGTTGGGAGGGCGGAAAACAAGTTTAGTCACAGAAGACTACTCCATGTTTGAGCTTCTGTTTCAAGGGAAGTGAGTAACTGCCGGAGGAGCCCTGCCCCTCTGCAGTGTGTGGTGTTGCCCTGATACTTTTCAGATTGAGGTGTTACTTACATGTAATAAAATGCACAGACTTAAGTGTATACTTTGATGAGTTCTGATGAATGTCTACATGTGTGTAATCACCACTGCAATCAAGATGGAAGGAAAGGCTGGGCGCGGTGGCTCACACCTGTAATCCCAGCACTTTGGGAGGCCAAGGTGGGTGGATCATGAGGTCAGGAGTTCGAGACCAGCCTGACCAACATGATGAAACCCCGTCTCTACTAAAAATAAAAAAATTAGCCAGGCGTGGTGGCAGGCACCTGTACTCCCAGCTACTCAGGAGGCTGAGGCAGGAGAATTGCTTGAACCCAGGAGGCGGAGGTTGCAGTGAGCCAAGATTGCGCCATTGCACTCCAGCCTGGGCGACAGAGCAAGACTCCATCTCAAAAAAAAAAAAAAAAAAGATGGAAAGACAGATTTCTATTGGTGATTCTTAAAAGTAATTTATTTATTTATGTATTTATTTATTTATTTGAGATGTAGTCTTGCTCTGTCATCCAGACTGGAGTGCAATGGTGTGGTCTCAGCTCACTGTAACTTCCGCCTCCTGGGTTCAAGCGATTCTCCTGCCTCAGCCTCTGGAGTAGCTGGGATTACAGGCGCTGGCCACCACGCCCGGCTAATTTTTGTATTTGTAGTAGAGACTGGGTTTCAGCATGTTGGCCAGGCAGGTCTCGAACTCCTGACCTTGTGATCCGCCCGCCTCAGCCTCCCAAAGTGCTGGGGTTACAAGTGTGAGCCACTGCGCCTGGCTCTTAAAAGTAATTTCTTTCTGCTTATAAAATTCATGTTCACTGTAGAACACTGGGGATTGAGTAGAGAGGTCCGGCCACGATGCAGGGAAACACTGTCTCAAGCGCCCCACCGCCCCACATGGTCCCCAGAGACAGGGCCCCTAAGCGCTCACGTACAAGTAAAGGCGCTGACTGAGTGCGTCATCTGCACGCATACAAGCACTGCTAGCATTCTGGCATATGTTTCTTTCAGCTTTTTTCTGTGCAGATATATATTACATTTTTTTCTGTGTATATTTATATATATATGAAACCAGATCAGTTACACAATTTAGTATTTTTTTAACCTTAATGTAGTATAAGCATTTCCCCCATTGTACTTTGTAAATATGATTTTTAAGAAGTCATTGGTGTCTACTTTGTGATATTTGACTCAACCAGCCTTGATAACAAAGAGTAGTTAGAGACAACTGAATTTTTAAAATGTAAATCTGCTTTATTTTTGGAATAAATAATACATTTACATGGCTGGAAATTCAAAGGATACAAAAAGGCATATACTCCAGGCAACCACTATGACCAGCTGCTGATCACAAGTAGAGAACTTGTTTCTTTTCACCCCTCTTGCTCCTCCCCGGAGTTATGAAAAATTTCAAACCTGCCAAAAGTTTGAAGTTTACAACAAATACCCTCCAACGTTTGGGTTGTCTCCCTCCCCCTTCTCTCCCTTTCTCCCTCTGATTTCTTACAGAACCACGCTTTCATGACCATGCCCGGGAACTTCACGCTGGCGCGGTGAGGTCCTGCGCCTCCGCTTCCTGCACACACGTGCTTCTTAATAGCTGCAGGCTATTTCATGAGAGGAATTTGCTCACGTTAACATGGCTGTTCCCAAATGCCAGGCTGTTTTAAGTGTTTCCTAATTATAAACAGGCTGTGCTGTTTCCCTTGACCTAGGACTTGTTCTTGAGGACAGAAGTGGAGGTGGCGAGATGCAAGGCCTACGTACGGACCGGCTTCCCCAGTAGGGCGGCGCCAATGGGGGGCTCCCAAGCTGCTCCCATCTCACCTCTGCTTCCGGGGTGCTGGGGGTTTGGGCCAGTGTTCCTTCTGCTTTTGTGAAGGGCCCTTACACTCGACTCGAAGTGCTCCTCCTATTGGTTTTTAATAAATATATTTATGGAAAGCTTTATGAATTTGCGAGTCATCCTTGTGCAG